CGGCCGGGCGCGGTGGCTCCCGCCTGTAATCCCAGCACATTGGGAGGCCGAGGTGGGTGGATCACTTGAGGTCAGGAGTTCCAGACCAGCGTGGCCGACATGGTGAAACCCCGTCCCTACTAAAAAAAGTAACAAAAAAAGAATTAGCAGGGCGTAGTGGCGCGTGCTTATAATCCCAGCTGCTGGGGAGGCTGAGGCAGGAGAATCGCTTGAACCCAGGAGGCAGAGGTTGCAGTGAGCCGAGATCGCGCCATTGCACTGCAGCCTGGGCAACAAGAGCAAAAATCTGTCTAAAAAAAAAAAAAAAGCGGCACCCAACCCCACAAGCGTAAGTTTAAAATAAACCTTCCCCCTCCCTCCTCTCCTTACCCGGACACCTGCCCATCTGCCTCCTGCGATCTTTCTCAAGCCAGGCCTTCTCCGCTCTCCATTACCCCCGCCCGGACCCTGCCCTAGCTCCGCTTCGACCTTCTGCCTCTGCTCCAGTTCCCTCCTGGTCTGGACTTCGCCCTCCTCTTAGATTGTCAGTCTAGTCTAGAGCTCCTTAAATCCCTCCTGCCCGAGCTCCACTCTACCTTACACAGACAAGAGTGGGACTATCAGCCCCAGTCTACAGAGGAGGAAACTGAGGCTCGGCAAGGCTAAATCACTTGCCCAAAGTCCCCAGGCCTGTCTGACCCCAGAGCCCAGGCTCTTGACCGACTGGATCTTCGGACTTGACCTTTCGGCCAGAACCCACCCCTCTGCGAGAAGCAAAGCACACAGTAGTAGCTTCATGAGTTAGTCCAGCAACAGAGGGAGGGCATGGGATCCAAGGTGTCGTCTCCACTTCATGAATGAGATAAAGTGCAGGCTGAGGGTCTCCTTCGCCCCGCCCCAGTTCCGGTGCCGATCTCCCCTTCACTTCCATTGGGGCGGTTCCCCGGGCCTCCAAACGCGAAGCCACGCCCCCACGCGCGTCCGCCTCCGCGCGGTTCTTTCTGACCTCGGCGGCCCCCGTAGCTCCGCCCATCGGAGAAGCGACCTTACAGCGCCTGCCTCTTTCTGAGCGGCATGAAGCCACCTCCCAGGCGGCGAGCGGCCCCGGCGCGCTATCTGGGCGAGGTGACCGGTCCCGCGACCTGGAGCGCTCGCGAGAAGCGGCAGCTAGTGCGACTCCTGCAGGCGCGGCAGGGCCAGCCGGAGCCGGACGCCACCGAGCTGGCCCGGGAGCTGCGGGGCCGGAGCGAGGCTGAGGTGAGATGCGGTTCTCGGGACCGGAGCCAGGCAAGCCTCATTCCGCCGCCTCTTTCCTTTCTAGATCCGGGTCTTCCTCCAGCAGCTCAAGGGCCGCGTAGCCCGGGAGGCCATTCAGAAAGTGCATCCGGGTGGCCTTCAGGGACCAAGGCGCCGGGAGGCACAGCCCCCAGCCCCCATAGAGGTGAGGCAGATGAACAGGGTGAGGCTGTCCAGTGGGCTGACCCTGTACCTCTGGCTTCACTCAGGTCTGGACGGATCTGGCTGAGAAGATAACAGGGCCACTGGAAGAAGCCCTGGCAGTGGCTTTCTCGCAGGTACCGCCATTCCCCCAGGCAGGTCAGGGTGTTCCTCTTCCTCCCTGATTGTTCTGCCTGCCAGGTGCTCACCATCGCGGCCACGGAACCGGTCACCCTCCTGCACTCCAAGCCCCCCAAGCCCACGCAGGCCCGTGGAAAGCCTTTGCTCCTGAGCGCCCCTGGAGGACAGGAAGACCCCGCCCCTGAAATACCTAGCTCTGCCCCTGCTGCACCTAGCTCCGCACCCAGGACTCCTGACCCTGCCCCTGAGAAACCTTCTGAGTCGTCGGCTGGTCCCTCCACTGAAGAAGACTTTGCTGTGGACTTTGAGAAGATCTACAAGTACTTGTCCTCTGTCTCCCGAAGTGGCCGCAGCCCCGAGCTCTCAGCAGCTGGTGAGAAGGGTGAGGGAGGGGGCAGGAGCAGATCCCCTTACCCCTCTCCTCCATCCATCACTAGAGTCCGCTGTGGTCCTCGACCTGCTCATGTCACTTCCAGAGGAGCTGCCACTCCTGCCCTGCACAGCCCTGGTTGAGCATATGACGGAGACGTACCTACGCCTGACAGCCCCCCAGCCCATTCCCGCTGGAGGGAGCCTGGGGCCTGCAGCAGAAGGGGATGGGGCTGGCTCCAAGGCACCAGAGGAGACCCCCCCAGCCACCGAGAAGGCCGAGCACAGCGAACTGAAATCGCCTTGGCAAGCAGCTGGGATCTGTCCCCTGAACCCGTTCCTGGTGCCCCTGGAGCTTCTGGGTCGGGCAGCCACCCCTGCCAGGTGAGGGGCATGGCGGGCAGGAGGCCACACCAGGCCCCCCGCCCTGCCCCTCGGTTCTGCTCGGCTGGCCCTGGCTCTTTCTGAGGATCCCGTCATGGGGGAAGGTCCTTGAGATGATGCTCAGCTGTGGGGCGGGCCTCTAAGATGCCCCATACTTTGGGGGTCTCAGAAATGGAACCCCCGTTGTACAGGGGTTGGGTGGGGGTTGCAGGACTCCACTCACAAGCCTCCTGATGTCAAGGACAGGCGGACAGGGCTGGCCTCCCCCAGTCCCCAAGCCCCACTGTGCCTTGTTGTCTGCTGGGGGGCCATAGCTGGCACTGCCCACCGTAAAGGCCCTCGCACATTTTCCCCCTTCCTGTACACCTCGGGGCCAGCATCCTCACCTTCTTCAACTGACCAGTCGTGGTTACTCCCTGCTGCCAGGTCCTTCCCCTTCCCGGGGGTATTCTGTGACCATGAATAAAGTTATCATTCTCTTTCTCTTTCACCTGTGACTTAAAGATGGAAGTGGGGGCCCTG